CCTGTTTCCTAAACCCTTTCACTGTTTTGAGAGGCTCCTTCTCAGCTTGGGTTCAGGATTCCGTAACTGTCTTCAGGAGACAACCTGCAGAGTGTTTGACACAGTCTCCACCCTTCCTTCTCACCAGAATCCAAGATTTGATCCCTTGCTGCCGAAAGCTCTGCTGGTTTCTCTCCCATTCGTAGCCTTTTCTTGTCTCTTCAGGCTCTGAAGGGCTCAGAATTGGCAAATGCCCTGTGGGAAAAAGCAGCCAGCTGTTAAGTATCATTTCCTGTCTTCATCTGTGTCACTCATTGTCTTGGTTGCCTCAGAATATCTTTGTCTCTGAGCCCTTCAAACATTGTTTGAGTTAAAAAGATTTTTAATCTGGATTTTCATGTTTCTCGATGGGTGTTTAGGCTTGTGCAGGCTATTTCTTCAAACTCAAATAGAAGTCCTTTATCGCACTTAAAAATTTTAATTGTGCATGCTTTTTTCGTTTTGTTTTCAGTTGCTGTCTGTCTGATTCTCCTGTTAACAATGAATTGGTTAAGCCAGGGACCTTATTTTAATTATAGTGTTTTTAATCACCAATGCCTAGTATATATAATGAATACTCATTGAATTTGTATTATATGAAGAAAGAACTTTTCTCTTAGGTAAAAGTTTTCAAAAGCAGGGAGCAAATTAACAAATTTGGCTTTGCTATGAGATTTTCCAACAAATTTAAAGGCTATGATTAAAAAAGGGGTGGGGGTGGGGGTATTACATTGTTTGTAGATACTTTTTGACACAGCTGAAATTGGAGTCCTGGCCTTTTAATAATTTTTTTTTAACAAATATTTATTCTGTAAATCAGGTCCTACTCTGGGTATGGGGAGAGACAGCTATTATTTTAGTGGATTAGGTCTCTATTCTCCTCAGACTCCTTCCGCATATAACATATCAAGAGAGAGTATAGGACATTTGATATAAACAACATATCACATTGTAATTGGTAGATTTCAAGTATTATACACAAAAAATTATTTTGTTCTTTTAACAGAATATGACAGATACCTAGCATCTAGCAAAATAATGGCAGCTGCTTACCTTGACCCCAACTTGAATCACACACCAAATTCGAGTACTAAGACTCACCTGGGTACTGGTATGGAACGTTCTCCTGGTGCAATGGAGCGAGTATTAAAGGTCTTTCATTATTTTGAAAGCAATAGTGAGCCAACCACCTGGGCCAGTATTATCAGGCATGGAGATGCTACTGATGTCAGGGTAAGTACGTTTTTCCATGAGACATCTTTAATAGGTCTTAGAAAATTAAACTCTTCCTTTACAGGATGGAAAGTATCATCTAGGAAGAAAGCTAGAAAGGAAAGCTTTAAGAAAAAGCATAAAAGCCATGTTAAAGAGGAGAACCTAAGCTAACAGAGCACGAGGAAGAAAAAATTTTGAATTCAAAATCCTGAGAGATAGTGATTGAGGTAGTGATTTCCCATAGGTAGAATGTTGGCTCCTAAAGATGCCTACATCCTAATCCCCAGAACCTGTGCAGATGTCCCCTTACGTGGCCAGAGGGACTTGTAGGCGTGATGAAGGCTACAGACCTTAAGGTGGGGAGATCATGAGTCCTTCACTGCAGCAGGCCTTTTCTTAACCGTGGTCAGTGGGAGGTGAATATGAAAGAAGGATCAGATGCAACGTTGAGGGAAGAAGACGACCATGAGCCAAGGAGTGCAGTGCCCTGTAGAAGCTGGAAAAGACAAGCTAAGAGCCTCCAGAAAACAGCACATCCCTGCTGACGTCTTTATTTTAGGCCAGTGAGACCCATTTCATACTTGTGATCTACAAAACTAAAAGATAATGCACTTGTTGTGTTTTAAGCTCCCAAGTTTGTGGTGATTTATTACAGAGGTAATAGGGAACTAATACAGTGACTGTGGACCACCAAGATAAAAAAGTACATTCTTTGTCTTGGAAGACTTTTAGAAGGACTCCTAGTTTATGACTGGACCAAGAGGAGGAAACGTACTAGGTGTTGGAGAACAGGATTTGAATTTCTGGATCTTTCTTTTTGATAACCCAATGATGAAAGCCTCCAAGAAGAATGGTAGGAATCCCTTGGTTTTCTAAAGCTGAAGAGTATCTGAAAGAGAAACACAATGAGAAAAAGAAACACTATACTATAGAAGAATCAGTAATGATGATTATATTTGGTAATTCTTAGGAAGCAGTAAGGAGATAAACAGTGTCAACAATGTGTGTTGCTTCAGATATCTCTTCTAGTAATAAATCTGAAAATTAAGTGTGAGACTATAGCTAAAAATATAAAATATCCCTTTTTGTCCCCTCCTCCCCACAAACCACTTAATACTCATTTGCACATGTTCATTGTCATGTCTTTCTCCTGTGAGACTCTTTAAGACTTCTGAGGGTCAGAATTGCATCTTAACCGTTATTGTGTCACTAGCATCATGCATGTAGTAGGCACTTCAGATGTTCATGAATAAATGAATGAACAGTTTATGAAAGAATGAACATGGAGGAAAGAGTCACATGACCTATTTCGAACAGTGGTGAAGGTCATTTGTTTGAAAGTACTGTCTAAAAGGTAAGTGGCTAAATGGAACCAAGCAAAATAATTAACAGTCATTCTTGTGGGGGGTATGTTTTAGGGCATCATTCAGAAGATAGTGGACAGTCACAAAGTAAAGCATGTGGCCTGCTATGGATTCCGCCTCAGTCACCTGCGGTCAGAGGAGGTTCACTGGCTTCACGTGGATATGGGCGTCTCCAGTGTGAGGGAGAAGTATGAGCTTGCTCACCCACCAGAGGAGTGGAAGTAAGATACAAACCTGCTTTGGTGTGATGCACTCTAATTGTTCTGTTTTGTGAATTATTTTTAGATATGAATTGAGAATTCGTTATTTGCCAAAAGGATTTCTAAACCAGTTTACTGAAGATAAGCCAACTTTGAATTTCTTCTATCAACAGGTATTAGAGACTGCTTTCATATACTTTTTTGTCAGTGTTGTTTTTCCCATTCCTTTTGTTGTAGGTGAAGAGCGATTATATGTTAGAGATAGCTGATCAAGTGGACCAGGAAATTGCTTTGAAGTTGGGTTGTCTAGAAATACGGTAAGATGATAACTATACATTGCGGCCTTTATTACATATAAATGTATGTCTTCCCTGATTTTAGGCGATCATACTGGGAGATGCGGGGCAATGCACTAGAAAAGAAGTCTAACTATGAAGTATTAGAGTAAGTATTGTACTTACAATCTATACCTGCAATATTTGTTAATACGCTTCTTTTTATATTTCAGAAAAGATGTTGGTTTAAAGCGATTTTTTCCTAAGAGTTTACTGGATTCTGTCAAGGTAATTAGAGTCTCCTTTATCATAATAAAATATTACAAGATGTTTTGGTAATTTTGTCATGCAGGCCAAAACACTAAGAAAACTGATCCAACAAACATTTAGACAATTTGCCAACCTTAATAGAGAAGAAAGTATTCTGAAATTCTTTGAGATCCTGTCTCCAGTCTACAGATTTGATAAGGAATGCTTCAAGTGTGCTCTTGGTGTAAGTATGGGAATATGGGAAATAGTGGGCTAACCTCTGTTCTCACTTGTTTCACCTTCAAAAGTCAAGCTGGATTATTTCAGTGGAACTGGCAATCGGCCCAGAAGAAGGAATCAGTTACCTAACGGACAAGGGCTGCAATGTAAGTCTGCTCTGACCTTTCGGGAACTTGGCTAGTCTAAAGATTTTACCTTTCCTTTTTATAGCCCACACATCTTGCTGACTTCACTCAAGTGCAAACCATTCAGTATTCAAACAGTGAAGACAAGGACAGAAAAGGAATGCTACAACTAAAAATAGCAGGTGCACCCGAGGTAAGGAACTGTTACGTTCATCATTAAGGGAAGAAGTCTGTTTTCTTGATCTTTTCTCCGTTAGCCTCTGACAGTGACGGCACCATCCCTAACCATTGCGGAGAATATGGCTGACCTAATAGATGGGTACTGCCGGCTGGTGAATGGAACCTCGCAGTCATTTATCATCAGACCTCAGAAAGGTGAGGTGCTGTTTCTGAGCATTCCCAATTGCGCCTTATGCATCTCTTTTCTTTTTCCCCGCAGAAGGTGAACGGGCTTTGCCATCAATACCAAAGTAAGTACTGCTTTTTTTGTACTGTTATTTTGAGGGCTTACAGCTTTGCTCTTGTCTGTCACAGGTTGGCCAACAGCGAAAAGCAAGGCATGCGGACACACGCCGTCTCTGTGTCAGGTAAGGGGCTCTAGGTAGCAGACCTCGAAAAGTTTTCTCTTTCCCCTCTTGCCTCTTTATAAAGGAGTCAGTCACTGCCAACATAAAGTTAAGAAAGCTAGGCGCTTTCTCCCTTTGGTCTTCTGTTCCCATGATCCTCCTTCTACGGGTACTGCACTCATATTTGCACAGGCTCTCCTATCCCTTTCTTTGCATGCCACCCGGATCTGCAGATGAAATTAGTGGGGACGGTAATATTTATTTTCACATTTGTGTTACTGCTCTCTTTCAACATATCTGTTTCTTTTCCTGCAGAAACAGATGATTATGCTGAGATTATAGATGAAGAAGATACTTACACCATGCCCTCAAGTAAGTAAACTTCTGATTTTGTTCTTGCTCAGTTCAATTTTTTTCTCTCTTAATTGCAATACAGAAAGCTATGGAATAGATGAAGGTAACAGGATTCCTTTAAATTAACTGCATTTGTTAAGTATTGATGTGTGAATTATGTTTTACAGCCAGGGATTATGAGATTCAAAGAGAAAGAATAGAACTTGGACGATGTATTGGAGAAGGCCAATTTGGAGATGTACATCAAGGCATTTATATGAGTCCAGTAAGTCTTTTAAGACTACCAAACAACTAGACGTGTGTGTGATTCTATAATTTCCCTAACACAGGAGAATCCAGCTTTGGCGGTTGCAATTAAAACATGTAAAAACTGTACTTCGGACAGCGTGAGAGAGAAATTTCTTCAAGAAGCCTGTAAGTGTCTAGAAATTTCTGTGGAACTCCATGAAAGAATAACTATGGAGAACTTTTTTCCTAGTAACAATGCGTCAGTTTGACCATCCTCATATTGTGAAGCTGATTGGAGTCATCACAGAGAATCCTGTCTGGATAATCATGGAGCTGTGCACACTTGGAGAGGTACTGTGATCCCCAAATCTTACCTTCTGGACTTTTTTTTTTCTTTTGGTCATTGTTCCAAAAGCTGAGGTCATTTTTGCAAGTAAGGAAATACAGTTTGGATCTAGCATCTTTGATCCTGTATGCCTATCAGCTTAGTACAGCTCTTGCATATCTAGAGAGCAAAAGATTTGTACACAGGTAAGATACAGTCATAAAGCTGTTAAGTTCCCAAGTCTTATTGTCTCAAATTCTTCTTTATCAGGGACATTGCTGCTCGGAATGTTCTGGTGTCCTCAAATGATTGTGTAAAATTAGGAGACTTTGGATTATCCCGATATATGGAAGATAGTACTTACTACAAAGGTAAGAAATCAGAGTAGTACCTAAGAAATAGGGGAAAATTTATTTTCTAAAATTAATCTTCTAGCTTCCAAAGGAAAATTGCCTATTAAATGGATGGCTCCAGAGTCAATCAATTTTCGACGTTTTACCTCAGCTAGTGACGTATGGATGTTTGGTGAGTACTCTTAAAAGTTTTGTATTCTTTAACTCACTGTTGTGTTTTCATTCCCACTTGACAGGTGTGTGTATGTGGGAGATACTGATGCATGGTGTGAAGCCTTTTCAAGGAGTGAAGAACAATGATGTAATCGGTCGAATTGAAAATGGGGAAAGATTACCAATGCCTCCAAATTGTCCTCCTACCCTCTACAGCCTTATGACGAAATGCTGGGCCTATGACCCCAGCAGGCGGCCCAGGTTTACTGAACTTAAAGCTCAGCTCAGGTAGGAGTTGGCGGGAGAGAGGGCCTGGGGGTAGCTCCCCTAAGACAATGTGTTGTCTCTCTAGCACAATCCTGGAGGAAGAGAAGGCTCAGCAAGAAGAGCGCATGAGGATGGAGTCCAGAAGACAGGCCACAGTGTCCTGGGACTCCGGAGGGTCTGATGAAGCACCGCCCAAGGTAGCTACAGTCCCCACCCCAACTTTGGGGTTTTCATTCATATGATGCTCTCTTGATTTTACAGCCCAGCAGACCGGGTTATCCCAGTCCGAGGTCCAGCGAAGGATTTTATCCCAGCCCACAGCACATGGTACAAACCAATCATTACCAGGTATGCCAGTCATTACAGATATAAACTGTGTTGAACATTACCTTGCCTCCTTACTCATTCACAGGTTTCTGGCTACCCTGGTTCACATGGAATCACAGCCATGGCTGGCAGCATCTATCCAGGTCAGGCATCTCTTTTGGACCAAACAGATTCATGGAATCATAGACCTCAGGAGATAGCAATGTGGCAGCCCAATGTGGAGGTAAATCGGGTGTCTTGGGCTTCAGTTTGTTAACTGAATATGCTGTTTTCAACCCTTCTTCCAGGACTCTACAGTATTGGACCTGCGAGGGATTGGGCAAGTGTTGCCAACCCATCTGATGGAAGAGCGTCTAATCCGACAGCAACAGGAAATGGAAGAAGATCAGCGCTGGCTGGAAAAAGAGGAAAGATTTCTGGTAATTGTGTTTCTGAAAGGCTTCTTTGACTTAAATTGTTTTGATTTTGTTTTAATTTCTTCAGAAACCTGATGTGAGACTCTCTCGAGGCAGTATTGACAGGGAGGATGGAAGTCTTCAGGGTCCGGTAAGCCTGAGTTTTCAGCAGGATTTGATTTCAGTGCATTGACTGAACTTTTCTTTTCCCACAGATTGGAAACCAACATATATATCAGCCTGTGGGTAAACCAGGTAAAGAAGAAAAGAATTGGGCGGAAAGAAGTATGACTTAATGGGAATCATTCTCTCTCACCAGATCCTGCAGCTCCACCAAAGAAACCGCCTCGCCCTGGAGCTCCCGGTCATCTGGGAAGCCTTGCCAGCCTCAGCAGCCCTGCTGACAGCTACAACGAGGGTGTCAAGGTGGGCATCTGAGCCTGTGCAGCACCTTCTGCTTAACTTTTCCTCACCTTCCGTTCGACAATAGCCATGGAGGGTAAGCACATCGTGTCTTTGTGTGTCTGTCCAAGCAGAAAAATGACTGGCTTCTGTGTTGTCAGCTTCAGCCCCAGGAAATCAGCCCCCCTCCTACTGCCAACCTGGACCGGTCGAATGATAAGGTGTACGAGAATGTGACGGGCCTGGTGAAAGCTGTCATCGAGATGTCCAGTAAAATCCAGCCAGCCCCACCAGAGGAGTATGTCCCTATGGTGAAGGTAAAATAGAGTCATTTTGTGTACTGGCAAAATTCTAATATTGGTTGTGATTCTTGTCTGTTAGGAAGTCGGCTTGGCCCTGAGGACATTATTGGCCACTGTGGATGAGACCATTCCCCTCCTACCAGCCAGCACCCACCGAGAGGTAGGGCACAATCTTCCCCTTGCAGCCCTCTGACAGTTCTCCTGACCTATCTCTTGTCTTTCAGATTGAGATGGCACAGAAGCTATTGAACTCTGACCTGGGTGAGCTCATCAACAAGATGAAACTGGCCCAGCAGTATGTCATGACCAGCCTCCAGCAAGAGTACAAAAAGCAAATGCTGACTGCTGCTCACGCCCTGGCTGTGGATGCCAAAAACTTACTCGATGTCATTGACCAAGCAAGACTGAAAATGCTTGGGCAGACGAGACCACACTGAGCCTCCCCTAGGAGCACGTCTTGCTACCCTCTTTTGAAGATGTTCTCTAGCCTTCCACCAGCAGCGAGGAATTAACCCTGTGTCCTCAGTCGCCAGCACTTACAGCTCCAACTTTTTTGAATGACCATCTGGTTGAAAAATCTTTCTCATATAAGTTTAACCACACTTTGATTTGGGTTCATTTTTTGTTTTGTTTTTTTCAATCATGATATTCAGAAAAATCCAGGATCCAAAATGTGGCGTTTTTCTAAGAATGAAAATTATATGTAAGCTTTTAAGCATCATGAAGAACAATTTATGTTCACATTAAGATACGTTCTAAAGGGGGATGGCCAAGGGGTGACATCTTAATTCCTAAACTACCTTAGCTGCATAGTGGAAGAGGAGAGCATGAAGCAAAGAATTCCAGGAAACCCAAGAGGCTGAGAATTCTTTTGTCTACCATAGAATTATTATCCAGACTGGAATTTTTGTTTGTTAGAACACCCTTCAGTTGCAATATGCTAATCCCACTTTACAAAGAATATAAAAGCTATATTTTGAAGACTTGAGTTATTTCAGAAAAAACTACAGCCCTTTTTGTCTTACCTGCCTTTTACTTTCGTGTGGATATGTGAAGCATTGGGTCGGGAACTAGCTGTAGAACACAACTAAAAACTCATGTCTTTTTTCACAGAATAATGTGCCAGTTTTTTGTAGCAATGTTATTTCTCTTGGAAGCAGAAATGCTTTGTACCAGAGCACCTCCAAACTGCATTGAGGAGAAGTTCCAGAACCATCCCCTTTTTCCATTTTTATATAATTTATAAAGAAAGATTAAAGCCATGTTGACTATTTTACAGCCACTGGAGTTAACTAACCCTTCCTTGTATCTGTCTTCCCAGGAGAGAATGAAGCAAAACAGGAATTTGGTTTTCTTTTGATGTCCAGTTACACCATCCATTCTGTTAATTTTGAAAAAATATACCCTCCCTTTAGTTTGTTGGGGGATATAAATTATTCTCAGGAAGAATATAATGAACTGTACAGTTACTTTGACCTATTAAAAAGGTGTTACCAGTAAAGTTCTTGTTGTAATATCCTTTCTTTTGGTTCTGTTTCTTCAGATGGCTTTTCAGGTGACTTGTCAGATAAGATAACATACAAGAGAGTTCCCAATAATTATCAGGAAGCCTCTCACTAATTAGTTTCTTTTTTTTTATTTAATCTTCTAAACAAGTCAAGGATGTTACCACAGAAGGGTAGCGTGGCGTAAGTTAACCTTTTCATTCCATCGTCACCTATTAAATGCAGAGCTCAGGATGGAAGTAGCAATGGTCTTCAATGAAAGAACCTTCCCCTGCGCAGGGTCTCACTATTCCGCTAACTCGGACTCAAAGCATAATTCACTTGTCAAGGAAATTGTTAGCATTTCCCAGGCCCACCCTAGTCTTGCTAGAATCTCTGTGAGCCACAGAGCAGGGAGCAAATAGAACTGAGATCTCCAGCACTAGGGACTCAGACTCCAAAGGGAGGGATTTGAGTGAATTTTTTCCAGGTAAATACATGCTCTTATGTGCAAAAGCAGCTTCATCTTTGGATCTGTGACAGTTACTTCA